TCTTGTCACAGGACAGGGCTAACCTACAGGAAAACTGATTGCCTGAACTGTTACTACTTGCAAACTGAAAAAGGAGGGCACTACTGGCCACTGGAAACTGCCAAAACCCAGTTTAAATTAAGCTGATGGATTCTAAATGCTGACTATAATTGGGGTGCTTCACACCAATTAACACCTAGACCCCACATTTTATTCATTCAGATTCAGGTTATAAATGACATGTACTAAGCCTCCATTTGCATAATCTCCAACACCTGCCAAATCTAACTTTCCTTAACAGCTGTGATGCTTAGAGAGTCTATGATTAGCACATGTCAACCAAGCTAGGCTACAGTTTGCATAAAAGTATTAAGGTTTTTCTTTCAAAAGAAGAATGGCCAGATTCTCCTTTTAATAATCTTAAAATATTTAAGATTATGTACTAATCTTTAGAAAGTCCAATGACCTTCATCTATATAGGTATAGTTTTAATGTTTCCTCAACACTTCTCTAGAGACATATTTTAAAATAGTGAACGCTAAAAGGACTCTTTAAATTACTAAAACGGGACAAAGAGATATAAAGGTCTCAGTAAAATCAGGGCTCGCTAGCGTCTACTTGGAACTATTACCAGTAATTCAAAATATTTAACTCCAAGCGCCTGAGAACTTTAAGCACATTAAGATGTCAAGTTGAATGTGTTATTTCAGAAACTCGCCTACGTTTTCTCCATTTGTTATTCATTTCAAAAGGTCACAAACTAGTACCACAAGCACTTGGTTGAGATACACACTGATGGAAACTAGAAACCGATTCCTCCAGCTTATATGAATGACTGTCAGCAAGATAAAATGCCTACAGACCGATCAGAAAAAAATGACACAATCGATATTAACTACGGTAACTTACAATCAAAATGGGCAACAAGCTTTTCCTGAGTCAATCTTTACCTCCACTTTCAAAGTATCGAGCTGTAGGTTTTACTACTCAGTCTATGACGACTGTCAGACAAGAGTATTAAGCCAAATGTCAAGACTGCAGTTTCCTCTCCCCAGTTCAGTGGCTCAAGGTGCCAAAGCAAGGTGCTCAAGGTGTCACTTGGTCACAAGCCCTCCAACTGGACAACTGCGGGGCACCAGGGGAAACCTGCCTGATATCCCAGTGCCACTGGAAGAAACGGACCTAGCCAGGACGGCGAGGGGGACACGAGGAAAGACTAGTCGAGAGACAGACCCCCCCCGGAATTCTGAGCACCAAAAGGTAAGGGCGAGAGAAACTGCAACCCTCGGCCTTAACTCTCCCATACATCTCATTCCTTTCTCAGCAGATCCCTCTTAGAAGGAAGTGTTACCATTTCCTTGTTACAGCTGAGGAAACTGAGGCATGGAGCCAAAGACAGAGCCTGACACAATAGATGCTCAGTATATTGGATTGAATTGGAGGGAAAACGTTCAATGGGTAAGAGAAGGGAAAAAGGTGGCCGGGCTCGGTGTGTTTCATCCTGTGCTGCGTGCCCTTCCAGGCCACCATCTACACCCTGGACGGCTGGGTGTTCGGCTCGCTGCTGTGCAAGGCGGTGCACTTCCTCATCTTCCTCACCATGCACGCCAGCAGCTTCACGCTGGCCGCCGTCTCCCTGGACAGGTGAGCCAGCGCCTTGGCCTCCCTGGGAGATGAGCCGACGTCTCCCTTCCCGGTCTGACCGCAGGTATCTGGCCATCCGCTACCCGCTGCACTCCCGCGAGCTGCGCACGCCTCGAAACGCGCTGGCAGCCATCGGGCTCATCTGGGGGCTGTCGCTGCTCTTCTCCGGGCCCTACCTGAGCTACTACCGCCAGTCGCAGCTGGCCAACCTGACCGTGTGCCATCCCGCGTGGAGCGCCCCTCGCCGCCGCGCCATGGACATCTGCACCTTCGTCTTCAGCTACCTGCTTCCTGTGCTGGTTCTCGGCCTGACCTACGCGCGCACCTTGCGCTACCTCTGGCGCGCCGTCGACCCGGTGGCCGCGGGCTCGGGTGCCCGGCGCGCCAAGCGCAAGGTGACACGCATGATCCTCATCGTGGCCGCGCTCTTCTGCCTCTGCTGGATGCCCCACCACGCGCTCATCCTCTGCGTGTGGTTCGGCCAGTTCCCGCTCACGCGCGCCACTTATGCGCTTCGCATCCTCTCGCACCTGGTCTCCTACGCCAACTCCTGCGTCAACCCCATCGTTTACGCGCTGGTCTCCAAGCACTTCCGCAAAGGCTTCCGCACGATCTGCGCGGGCCTGCTGGGCCGTGCCCCAGGCCGAGCCTCGGGCCGTGTGTGCGCTGCCGCGCGGGGCACCCACAGTGGCAGCGTGTTGGAGCGCGAGTCCAGCGACCTGTTGCACATGAGCGAGGCGGCGGGGGCCCTTCGTCCCTGCCCCGGCGCTTCCCAGCCATGCATCCTCGAGCCCTGTCCTGGCCCGTCCTGGCAGGGCCCAAAGGCAGGCGACAGCATCCTGACGGTTGATGTGGCCTGAAAGCACTTAGCGGGCGCGCTGGGATGTCACAGAGTTGGAGTCATTGTTGGGGGACCGTGGGGAGAGCTTTGCCTGTTAATAAAACGCACAAACCATTTCACACACAGTGACAGCGCTGTTTCGCGTTTCTCATTGTCT